CCATTTAATTGTACAATTTAAATTGGTAGATTGTATGCTATGTAAATTATATCTCAAAACTGTTTAAAAGAAACACAGCCTGAGGCGAAATCTTTAAAAAGTTACCTAGGTGATGTAGGGTACGGTACACACGAAGCAGAGAAGATAGAATGAACCAAGTTATGGAGGTGAGAAACGTGTGTGTGTGTGTGTGTGTGTGTGTGTGTGTGTGTGTGTTGTGGGGGAGGTAAGCTGGGAAGTGATAAAATCCGTAATCAGATTTGTTTTAGATAAACCACACCGACAGCTGTGACGTAATGGAAAGTACACTCATTCTGTTTTGTTTTTGTTTTTTTTTCCTATCAGAATAACTTGTGCGTGGGTCTTGGAGCTGCCATTTTAAAACTAGAAATGTTTTATAAATGTCAAGTATTATTATTCAATTGATCCTAATGGTAAGTCTACTCGCTTGCCAGCAGGGGGTAAATGTAGAGATTAATTTAAGATTTTAAAGCTAAGGTTGATCTTGCGCTGACAGAAAGTTTGACAATTAGCAAAAAAAGTTTGTCAGTGAGTTGGACACCTCCCTCGGGTAGCGGCGAAAACGCCTAGAGAATTTTTAAAATAAGTCTTTCCAAGGCCGGAAAAGTGGCGGAGGAAGCTAGTGGGTTTCAGGGTTCCTGTTTTTCAAGATTTTACGTTGGGTATTAAGTACTCTCACAGCCTGTTAAAATTGTCGCTCTGAGTACACTTGCAGGATCAAAAAAGAAAAAGAATAAGAAGGAAGGATTAAAATAATCACAGCATCGCCAACAGGATCGTATTTTCCCGAAGGTGGTTAACCAGCCATACCGGAACCACGAAACACACAGGGTCCTGGGCAACACGGAGGACTAACAGTAACACCGCCACGCCGGCAGCAAAGCTCATTTTGGTCCCCGCCCCGTTCCTCTTTCTCTTTTTAACTCCTTCCCTCTTTGCGGATTCTAGAACGGAACCTTTTTTTAATTCTTCCCAGTAGAAACGTAGGAACAATTTCGTGAACGCAATCCGGAGTGCCCAACATGGCGGCGGCCGTAAGGTGCATGGGTAGAGGTAAGGCGAGGGGTTGTCTTGCAGGGGAAATGGCTCTGGCACCGAGTCTCTGGTTGCAGCAGAGTGCAAGGCGGATTCTGCTCTGGGTGCTGAAAATGCCTCGTGCTGTTTCTGGTCTCTAGGTTTTTCAGAGGGTGGGTCATTACTACTTAAAAGTGACCTTATGATGTTAATATTTTACATGTTTTTCCTTTCAAGCCTTGATACATCATCAAAGGCATAGCCTTTCCAAGATGGTTTATCAGACATCACTTTGTTCTTGTTCTGTAAACATCCGAGTGCCCAACAGACATTTTGCTGCTGCTACAAAGTAAGTATTTTTTTTTAGTTATTATTTCATTTATTGATATAACTCAACTTTATTTTCTTTTAAGGTCTGCAAAGAAAACAAAAAAAGGTGCTAAAGAAAAAACACCAGATGAGAAAAAAGATGAAATAGAAAAAATAAAAGCATATCCCTATATGGAAGGCGAACCTGAGGATGATGTCTATTTAAAACGCTTATACCCGAGACAGATATATGAGGTGGAGAAAGCTGTTCACTTACTTAAGAAATTTCAAATTCTTGACTTTACTAGTCCAAAGCAAAGTGTTTATCTTGATTTGACACTGGATATGGCACTGGGAAAGAAGGTATGTAGAGTCCATTAAAATAAGTTTACCTGTACGTAATTATTTTTCCTTGTCATGTGTTTAGAAAAACGTGGAGCCATTTACCAGTGTTCTTAGTTTGCCATACCCATTTGCTTCCGAAATCAATAAAGTTGCTGTATTTACAGAGGTGAGTAACTTCCGTCAACTATTTATATCATTTGATTGATTTTCAAATTATTGTGTTTTGGTAGAATGCATCAGAGGTCAAAATAGCGGAAGAAAATGGAGCTGCATTTGCAGGAGGCACTAGTCTGATACAGAAGGTACAGTGTTGTTTTCATGTTCATTAAGTATATCTGAGGTCACCTTTTTTTTTTTAATTTTCAGATTTGGGATGATGAAATTGTTGCAGACTTTTACGTAGCTGTTCCAGAAATAATGCCTGAACTTAATCGATTAAGGAAGAAACTGAATAAAAAATATCCAAAGCTTTCTCGAAGTAAGAGAATTCCTATTATTTCAATATCCTGTTGATAATTGTGGATTTTACTTTTTCTAACTAGATTCCATTGGCCGTGACATCCCCAAAATGCTTGAATTATTTAAAAATGGACATGAAATTAAGGTAGATGAAGAAAGGGAGAACTTTCTCCAGACCAAAATAGCAACAGTAAGTTACAATGAAAATTATCAAATAATCCTTCATTAATGTTATGTATATTATTTTCTTTCAGTTGGATATGTCAAGTGACCAGATAGCTGCCAATCTGCAAGCAGTTATTAATGAAGTTTGTAGGCACAGACCGCTGAATTTGGGTAAGTGGTTTGCTGAGGGTAGACTTCCCTATAAATCAAAGTTGATTCTCGTTTTTGTTTCCAGGTCCCTTTGTGGTACGTGCTTTCCTTCGTAGTTCAACAAGTGAAGGTTTATTACTGAAGATTGATCCATTGTTGCCTAAAGAAGTAAAAAATGAAGAAAGTGAAAAAGAAGATGCCTAAATGTGGTGAATTGTGAAATTACTTTCAGTGGTTTAAGAAGCAATGGAGAAAATGATAATACAGCATAATTTTTACATTTGATGTCTTGTTATTGATCATACTTGAAAGTGAACTTTAACATTGAAAAATCGTACAGTCATTTCAAGAATAAGAAAATAAAATTTTCTCTTTGTCTGAACCTGCCTTTTAGACCCTGTGACATTTTCTTTT